AACAAAAAAAAAAAACAACAAACAGGCCTGGACGGAGGGGTCAGAGCTCTGTCCCTCCCCATTTCAGAGTGTTTGAGCAAATAACTCTTTCGGCTCAGAGCTTCAGGTGGAAAGTAATATGAGATGATTTTACTCTTCTTTCTGCCCTGTATCAAAATCCATCTCAGTGATTTCCACGTATTTAGCCCCGGCTTCTTGCTCAGGTGTAGGTGAGCTCACCCTGCGCTCTCTCCCACTGCTCAGCTCAGTTGACCATTCGGGTTTTCCACTATACTTGGTCACTTATGTGATTATGAACAGATGTTCAGTATTAAGAAGACCCTGGGGGATCTTATCCAATGACTTTATCCAACAGAAAGGAGATGAGGTATCAGGACTGGGTGGCTAGCCAGGTTCCAGGCCGGGCCTCAGGATAGCTGCGCAGCCTGGCATTTTCGCCTCACTTTCCAGAAGGACGAGAAGCCAAGTTCAGGTCCTTTCCAGAAATAGATGTAGATACTTCTGCTGGACTGGGAAGCCAGGAGCTGAAATATCACAACAGGACGTTTCAGGCTATGAAAAATAACTGCTTACTAATTCTAACGTAAGTTATCCAGATTACGAGAAGCATTTCTGCCAATGCTCATGTCAGCTAAGCTCAGAGAAGTTACCTCATCCTCAGAGAGCAACGAATGGTATGGTCTATGTAGAAAGCAAAATTTGCAACGGAAAAACCAGAGTTCGTGTGCACTTTATGAGGAAGAGGGTTAGGTGCACCAGACAGAGGAGTTTCTCAGGTTTCCGTGTCGCCTGTTCTCTCGACCAGGTGGCCCTCTCGGCGCAGGCGGGGACCCCACCCTGCGGGACTTCGGCTCCTCCGTGCGGACAGGGGGCGCCCGCAGCCGTGCCTTTCCCGCCAACTCCACTAGTGCTCCAGCTCGCCCTTGTGCGACCGCCTCTAGGGCCCGGGATATTTCCTGTTCCGGGGCGTGTGGGACCCGGATGCAAGCGTGCTATATAAGCGTTGCTCAAGTCCCACCCCTTTCTTTTTGAGGAAGACGCGGTCGTAAGGGCTGAGGATTTTTGGTCCGCACGCTCCTGCTCCTGACTCACCGCTGTTCGCTCTCGCCGAGGAACAAGTCGGTCAGGAAGCCCGCGCGCAACAGCCATGGTGAGGCGGCAGTCGGCGGCGGGCGGCGCAACCTTATTGTTCTTTTTCATGTATCTAATAATAGGCTTTTAAGGATACCGGAAAAACACCCGTGGAGCCGGAGGTGGCAATTCACCGAATTCGAATCACCCTAACAAGCCGCAACGTAAAATCCTTGGAAAAGGGTCAGTGCATTCGTTATGCGGGGGGGAGGGGGGATTATACTGAGAGGTCTTTTATTTCCTGTAGTGTGTGCTGACTTGATAAGAGGCGCAAAAGAAAAGAATCTCAAAGTGAAAGGACCAGTTCGAATGCCTACCAAGGTAAAGTAAATCGGAGGGGCAGGAAGTAGGAGAAACACTTGGTTTCCTTTGTCTTTTGTTACAGACTTTGAGAATCACTACAAGAAAAACTCCTTGTGGTGAAGGTTCTAAGACGTGGGATCGTTTCCAGATGAGAATTCACAAGCGACTCATTGACTTGCACAGTCCTTCTGAGATTGTTAAGCAGATTACTTCCATCAGTATTGAGCCAGGAGTTGAGGTGGAAGTCACCATTGCAGATGCTTAAGTCAACAATTTTTTTTCTGAATACTTTTGATCTACAGTTGATCGAATCTACAGATGCAGAACCCATGGATACAGAGGGCCAGCAGTACACTTTGAGAAGTGTATTCGAATCCCCGGGGACATGTCCTTTTTAACTGCATTCTCCTCCGCCAAAAAAGTGACCAAGCAGGTATAAGTGGAGAAACAGCCAAAGCTGAAGTGTTCTCTTAATTTTTTTTTTTTTTTTTTTTTAGAGTCTTTCTCTGTCACCCAGGCTGGAGTGCAATGGCGTGATCTCAGCTCACTGCAACCTCTGCCTCCTGGGTTCAAGTGATTCTCGTGTCTCAGCCTCCTGAGTAGCTGAGACTACAGGTGTGCACCAGTGTTCCCAGCTGATTTTTGTATTTTATGTAGAGATGGGGTTATGCCATTTTGGCCAGGCTAGTCTCGAACTCCTGAGCTCAGGTGATACACACACCTCAGCAAATCTTTTAAATTATACATTCTGTGATATTTCCTTGACTTTCTTATCCAGCACTTGTATTGATTATTTTTCATTTTGATAATGTTGGGTTTTTAAAAACTCCTTTATGATGGAAAATTTCAAACATACACAAAAGTAGAGAGAGAATGGTATAATAAACCCACTCAGTTTTAAGGATTGTCAACTAATACCAGTTTTATTTCATGTATGACTCCAACAACTTCCCCAACCAGCCTTCAGATTATTTGAAAGCAAATTTCAGACATCGTATTTTACTCATACATTTTCTAGTATCTAAATCTGAAAGAGACTCTTTTCTAACAGTTCTGTAGCATTAATTATACTCATACTGTTGTGCAACAAATATCCAGAAATCTTTTGTCTTGCGAAACTGAACCTCTTACCCATTAAACACTAACTCCCTTTTTTTTCACCCTGAACCATTGGCAACCACAATTTTACTTTCTTTTTCTGTGAGTTTGATTACTTGATACTTCATGTGAGTGGAATCATATAATATTTGTCTTTTTGTGACTGACATTTTATTTAGCTTAATGTCTTCAAGTTTGACCCATACCATATCATGTGGCAGGATTTTTCCCTTTTTTTTTTTTTCAGACGGAGTCTCGCTCTGTCGCCCAGGCTGGAGTGCAGTGGCGCGATCTCGGCTCACTGCAAGCTCCGCCTCCCGGGTTCATGCCATTCTCCTGCCTCAGCCTCCTGAGTAGCTGGGACTACAGGCGCCCACCACTAAACCCGGCTAATTTTTTTGTATTTTTAGTAGAGACAGAGTTTCACCATGTTAATGAGGATGGTCTCCATCTCCTGACCTCGTGATTCGCTCGTCTCGGCCTCCCAAAGTGCTGGGATTACAGGCGTGAGCCACCGCGCCCGGCCATGATTTTTCTTCTTTTTTAAGGCTGAATAATATCTCAATGTATGTATATATACCACTTTTTAAAAATTCATTCATCTGTTGGACATTTAGATTGTTCCCACCTCTTGGCTATTGTGAATAATGCTATAATAAACATGAGTATGCAAATATGTCTTTGAGATTTTGCCTTGAATTATTTTGG